TGTGTGGGCTGCCCTTGGGTTGTCCATCCCCTCTACCCAGAGGTACCTGGAAGTTACACCCACTTGCCCCACCCCAGCCCACCTCTCCCCTGCATCCTGTGACCAATGACTCACTAGGAAAGGGGAAGAGCCCCATTTTTTTGCCCCTTATGGGGACAAATGTGTCTCGGTCCAAGTCACCCTTCAGAGTTCCTCACAGCATGAGGCTGAAGTTAGACCTCACCCGAAACCACATTCTTTCCCAGATCCCTCCCCTGCCTTTTCCTATTTCCTTCATTCCCTTTCTGGTTCTTCCTGAGAGCTCAGTTTCACCAAATCACACATACACCCATCCTGTCCGAGGCTCTGCTTCTAGCGAACCCAATCTAAAATGTCCTGGGTAAAGCAGGCTATTCTTTATTACACCCTAAGGGAAGGGATCTAAAACCCTTCCCCTCAGCCCAGTTTGTGGCCACTGGTGGGCTTTGGCTTGGCCTGGGTGTTGTGGAGGCAGATCCTCATTCCACCCTGATGATGGCTGTGGGAATGCTCCTTGCCAAGTCCTCAGATATGTTTGAGGAGGCCTCCTGACAAGGCATTTAGCACAAGGGGTCCAGCATTGTCTCTTCTCAAGGCAGATATTCTTAGAAACTTTGATTTGCATTTGTAAGCCTGTAAACTGAAGGGAGTGTGTGTGTGTGTGTGTGTGTGTGTGTGTGTGTGTGTGATTTTCCATCTTGTGGCAATGGCAGCTGGGTATTTATAGCTGGATCTTCAGGGCCATTCTCACGTGGCTAAAGAAAATGAAAACCTCATGTGGATGTTGTTTTGTTTTCTCTCTCTGCCTCCGCCATTGCAAGCACTCCAGTTGTTAAACCCTTATTGTTGTAACTAGAGCCACCCTGAGCATCCCTGCGATGGAGGGGTTATGTACATTGACTATTTCAGGACAAAGTGCCTGTTCTCCTTCAGGCAGGCCACAGAGTAAAGGAGGGGACTTTTGGGGAGAGCTCGTGGGCAACACCAAATGGCAACCCCACCCGGCACCCTCCTCTCTGGAACGTCTGCCTGGATTTACCCCATGGAATGTGGATTCCTTAAATCACCTCATGATCCCTCTGCATATATAAGCTCCTTTGAAAGAAAACTGTTTTCTTTCTCCCTTGTTTTGCTGTATTCTGAAGTCTTTTATGTCTGGGTTTGGCCTTCTCTGTTAGGCTGAGAACACCCTGGGGGCCATGGTCTGTTTGCCCAGGTTACTAGAGCTCTTGGCAGGGGATGTTGGCGGGGGGATCTGAGAAGGGTGGCAGGAACTCAGCCCCTGGCTTTCTCCAGGATGGCTTGAGAACTCATGGAGCTCCTTAGACACCAGGGTTGGATGGTTTGCCTAATGTTTACTGAGAAGCCAGTCCCCTTCCTGATAATTGAGGGAACTGAGACTGAGGATGCAGGGCCCCTGTAGACCCTCTGTGATTTCATTCTGGTGACCTGGAACCCACACATTTACTCCTTGGACTTAAACACTGAGGCTACAGAGAATTTGTATCTGGGGCATAGGGCAGGGTGCATAGCCCAAACCTGCCAGAACTAACAAAGGCTACCAAAGAGCATGTTAGGAGGGGAATATAAGCCTGGTTGCTGCGGACCCCGGGAGCTAGGTCTTCCCACTCCCTGGCCAGACCCACGGCAGTCAGACCTTCTGCAGCTGTTCTCCTATGAAGGGTTTTATACACTCCTACTCTTCAAATTCAAATTCTCTAAATAATACCTACCATGTATGGAGGGCTCACTAGGTGCCAGACACTGGGCTAAGCCCTTGCACATTTCAACACATCTCATTCTAACAGCTCTGCAAAGTGGGTATTATCCCATTTTATAGAAGAGGAAACTGAGGTTCTGAGAATTTAGTCAACTTTCCTGAAGTTGCACATCTAGTTTGTGGCACAGAGGGGATTCCAAGTAAGGTGTGCCTGACCCTAAGACCCGTGCTTTCTGTACCGTACCCCAATCATTTCACTTCATGATGAACTTGACAATCGACTGTACCTGAATTCTGCTTTGTTATAACTCTCTAGCCTCCACAAACACTCAGTATCCCCCGCCTCCCCACCCTGCCCCTGTCAGCCTTCTATTCTTAGTGTGGATGGTGACCTCTGACTGTGGAGTCAGCAGGTAGCTTTTGGAGTGCCTGTAACTCAAACAATTTAATCTGACATCTCAATCCTGCCACCCTCCCCTCTGTTGCAAACACACCCTCAACTCCCTTTTCCTGCCTGCCTCTGTCCTCCTCCAGCTCCTGTGAGTTCTAGAGGGTTTCCAAACCTAGGATAGAGCCAGCAATTCATTAGTCTTTGTCCTGTTTCCAAGAATCCCAAATATATAAGAATTCCTCATTGAAAAGCCAAGCATTCTTGGGGGAAAGTGTGTGTCACCAAGAAAGCACGATTCCTCACATTGGGAAAGGGGATCGTAGTCCAGTCCAGGAAAATAAGTGTAGATTTCAGTGCCAGATGGAAGTGGATTGGCTCTCCCTGACACCTCCCCTCCCCAGCCACCCACCCCTCACAAACCACAACCGGGGAGCTTGCCTTCCCAGTTCATCTGAGGGCACTAACCGGATGACATTTTCCTCTGGAGAGAGAAGGAAAGAAGAGGCAGATTGTGTGTGTGTGTGTGTGTGCGTGTGTGTGTGTATGTATGTGTACACAGTTCTCCTCACCTACAGGCCACTTTCTGTGCAGTTCCTTTTGGCATGGACCACTTACTGTTTGAAGAGCCCTCTAGTGAGTTTTTGGGGTGGGGGTGAATCATAGGCGATGAGTCTGGCTGCTCTTCCACTAGGAGGAAGCATCTCCCTCCTCTTTGGGGCAGCTCAGCTTACCAGAAGATCTAAGGTAAATGAATAGGAAATCTGCTCGAAAGCATTTAGAAAGCAACCTCTTATGGCTGCGTTATGCAAATTCATAGGCTAGAAACAGGACAGGCACCAAGAGGAAGCACGTGAGCTGAGTGAGCAGAGTGTGTGTGGAGTGAGTTATAATCAAGAAAAGCTTTAGGAGGATATGAAGTTGCTTTTTTTAAAAAAAATTCTCTCCTTTATTATAAAAGAAACATGGATTTATTATACAAAATACATAGTAGCAGAAGACAAAAATAAAATTAGTTCATGAGCCCATCACGGGGCACTGAAAAGAGACTTTGATCTTTCTGTTCCTCTGCCCCCTTTCCCACAGCTTCCCACCTGGCCACAAACAACACTTGGAGAATCTGCCTTCCCAGGTCACTTAACATTTGGCAGTTAATGTTTCCAGTCTTTTCTCTCCACATACATTGTAAAAGCATGGTTGAATACATATTATATGTGCAGATGTTAGACAGTTTTGTATTGTGGTTTTATCTTCTGGTTAGTATTACCAACTTTGTAAATGAGGAGATAAGTCAAGTGAGGTGTGGAAAAGGGTCATGGCCACTGTTTGGTAGAGAGGAAACTGAGAACTGGGGGAAAGGGGCCCTAAAAGACCAGCTGATACCCTGTGGGATGGAGGATCTTTTAAATCAAGCTTGTTCAGCCCGTGGCCCATGGGCTGCATGCGGCCCAGGATGGCTTTGAATGAGGGCCAACACAAATTCATAAAATTTCTTAAAATGTTATGAGATTTTTGCAAGGTTTTATTTTTTTTAAGTTTTCTTTTTCTTTCTTTCTTTTTTTTTTTTTCTCGCTCATCAGCTATCGTTAGTGCTAGTGTATTTTATGTGTGGCCCAAGACAATTCTTCTTCTTCCAGTGTGGCCCAGGGAAGCCAAAAGATTAGACACCCTGTTTTAAATGACAGAAGATGAAGAGCATCTAAACCTCAACCTCCCAGCTCCTATGTGAGTTGGGAGCAGTAACAAAGCCAGCCTCCCCTTTGACCTTGGCTTGGTTTCCCTGGCCACAGATGGAGCTCTGATGCCTTTGTTGGGGTTGGCGTTGGCGTTGGGTGAGCACTGTGGTGAGCACTTCACATACAACTGATTTTCTGTTTTACAGATTTGGAAACTAAAGTTTAGAACAGCTAAGGACCTGGAGTAAGATCCATGTGGCACAGCAGCAGAGCTGCAATTCAAACGCGTTCATCTTTCTCCTAACCACTGTCCTAGGCAGCTTCTAGTTCCATGGAAGAGAATGTCTCCTGATTCCTCACTTTCTGCTAAGCCTTTCTGGATTGACTCACCAAAGAACAAGGGGTGCCCTCCCACCATTTCTGTGGAACTCAAATGCCTGAGCCCTGCTGTATGGAGTGTGTATCAAGGAGATTTGAGGAAATAAGTAACCTCAGCATCTGTTCTCACCACGTGGCTCTTCCTCCAGGAAGTTTTCCAGGTTGAATTCCACTGGATACTCATCCCTCTCCTCCTCCATTCTCTTCAGTATTAGCCTGATTCAATTCAGAGCCACTCAGTCATTGATATTGTGACCAGATGTCACCCGAGGAGCCCTGTCTTTGAGATTCAGAATAAATTAGCTGAATCTCACTGCCACAAACAGAGGGCAGTGGTTCTCAAATTGTGGGACCTTAGACCAGCAGTATCAGAATCACCTGTGAACTTCTTAGAAATGCACATCCCTGGGCTCTGCCCAAGGCTTCTGGATCAAGCTCTAGGGGTGCAGCCCAGCGATTTGTGTCTTATCAAGCTCACGTGGTGATCCTGGTGCACACTGAAGCCTGGGAACTGCTGGTCTGGAGATTCCAAAATAAGTGGTGGTGGCTTATATTTTTCACATCACCTCTGGCTCTGAGTTCCTATTTCCACTGAATTCGTTAAGATTATTAACTACCCCTAGGTGACAAGCATGGTGGCCCAGAAATTAACATGAACTCTGGAGCCAGACTGCTGAGATTTCAATTCTGTCTCTAAGGCTCACTCATTGTATGGGTGTCCCTGAGCAAGTGGCATAAATTCCCTCTGCTGCAGACCTCTTATCCCTAATATGAAATAACCATGGTATTCCCCATAGGGCAGCTGTGAGCCTTCAATGAAACTGTGTCTGTTAAACACAGTTTAACAGTGCCTTACACATAGTAAGCTCACAGGAAACATTAACTCTTATTGGTGTCATGCAAACCACGAACTCTTCTGCACTGTGTTGACCCAGATGTGGAATTACTCCCATACCCCTGGTTTACACACACACACACACACACACACACACACACACCGTTTACACAAGGCTTCATGAATGCGGTGAACTTTATGGAGGTCTGGGGAGACCAAGGGTATTTGTATTACAACAATTCAGAATTGAGCACTGGATAAGCTTATTCTAAAATAGATTGGCCAAAGGTTACACCATTTGGTCTTCCTCCTCTCTCCCTTGGTGCTCACAAGCAACTCACTCAAACAGGTCCCCCTCTTTATTATGTTGAGTAATTCAGCTGTCTTTACTCTCCAGCCCCACTCCTCAACTTTGCTCCTCAGTTCACTTTGCAAATCCAAAGACAACTTCTAAAGAATGGACCTTCTACCCTGATTCTCATGCTGGATTCCTCCCTCATAGGGAGAAGAGTAGCAATGAAGATTTATTTTTCCTACTGACATGAACTGTGCTACCTCTCAGGATGCTTTAGTGATAGTTTTGGTTTTTCTCTATAGGTATATGAATCACACGTTGTATTTTTTCTAGTAAATACTTGAGAAAGAATTTGATCCAGGAGTCTGGGGCAGAGCCCAAGGCTGCGCATTTCTAACATGTTCACAGGTAATGCTGATACTGCTTATCTGAGGTCCCACAGTTTGACTGCAATGTATTTATTTTTGCAATGGGGCATATTGCTCTATAAATGTTCTCCTGCTCTTGTTCTAAACCTTCACACCCTCATAACTAGGGATTTGATCACAGCCACAGGTTCTCAATCTTGATACTAGGCCACATAATTCTTGGTTGTGGGGGGGCTATCTTTTGTATATAGGAGGCTTATTAACACCCCGAGCCTCTACTCAGTAGATCTCAGTAACATTTACTAGTTACGAGAACCACAAAACTTCTCCAGACATTGCCAAATGTCTCTGGGGGCAGGGGGTGTGATGGGTAGCCACCCCCAGTTTTGAGAGCTGCTGGTCTCAGCTAAATAGTTCCTGTAATAGTTCAAGTCCATTATATCTTATTCTACCCCACACTTTACCTCTGTATTTAAGTTCAGGGGCCTGGATTTATTCATTGAGAAGAAAGGTATGGAGGAGTCCCAGCAGCCTCTGGATCACCCTTGATTTCCAAGGAGAATCATCAACACTTTGTGACTGCTTTTTCTCAAAGGCTCCACACTTAACCCATCTGCAGTGGAGCCAAGGACATCCAGGTCTGTTTCCAGTACCGTCTCTAGTCCTGTTACTGACCACCCTGTGTTCTCTCCTCTTGTCCAGATCACAATGAGGACCTAGGGCATCTGTCTGCTGACGCCCCCTGGCCTGCAGTGACCATGGCCCCCCGCAAGAGGAGCCACCATGGCCTGGGCTTCCTGTGCTGCTTCGGGGGCAGTGACATCCCCGAAATCAACCTCCGGGACAACCACCCTCTGCAGTTCATGGAGTTCTCCAGCCCCATCCCGAACGCAGAGGAGCTCAACATCCGCTTTGCAGAGCTGGTGGTCAGTGAGAGGGTGGGGAGAGACAGTGACAAGTCAGACGTATTTTTTCTTATTGTCTTTGCAGGATGAATTGGATCTCACTGACAAAAACCGAGAGGCTATGTTTGCACTGCCCCCTGAGAAGAAATGGCAGATCTACTGCAGCAAGAAGAAGGTGCCCTCTCTGACCCCTCTGGCCACATCTCAGTTGGTCCATGCTGTCCTTTTTCTTGTTTCAGGAGCAGGAGGACCCCAACAAGCTGGCAACCAGCTGGCCTGACTATTACATCGACCGCATCAATTCCATGGCTGCGGTGAGTGGCTGCCCCTCTCCTGCCCTGCCCCCCAGGCAGCCCCTTTCTACCTGCTGGCCCTCAGATGCAGAGTCTGTACGCGTTTGATGAGGAGGAGACGGAGATGAGGAACCAAGTCGTGGAAGACCTGAAGACAGCCCTCCGGACACAGCCTATGAGGTAATTCAGTTTCCCCCTCTTGCTTCCTGCTGAATATATGTTTGTTAATGGCTCTGATTTGTAGGTTTGTGACCCGCTTCATTGAGCTGGAGGGCTTGACCTGTCTGCTAAATTTCCTCCGGAGCATGGACCACGCCACCTGTGAGAGCCGCATCCACACCTCACTCATTGGCTGCATCAAAGCATTGATGAACAACTCCCAGGGGCGGGCACATGTGCTGGCACAGCCTGAGGCCATTAGTACCATAGCCCAGAGCCTACGCACAGAGAACAGCAAGACCAAGGTGGCTGTGCTGGAGATCCTGGGTGCTGTGTGCCTCGTGCCTGGTGGCCACAAGAAGGTGCTGCAGGCCATGCTGCACTACCAGGTGTATGCAGCAGAGCGAACCCGCTTCCAGGTGAGGGGCCAGGCTGGAGGTGGGATGCCAGCCTCCTCCTGCTCTGTCCTGCATTTCCACCTAGACCCTGCTGAACGAGCTAGACCGAAGTCTGGGCCGGTACCGGGATGAAGTGAATCTGAAAACAGCCATCATGTCCTTCATCAATGCTGTCCTCAATGCTGGAGCTGGAGAGGTGGGGTGCCTTCTCCTTGCCCTTGCTGTTCCAATGAGTCTGGCCCTCCCTTGGTGACCCCCAGGATAATCTGGAGTTCCGCCTACATCTACGGTATGAATTCCTGATGCTGGGTATACAGCCTGTGATTGACAAGCTCCGGCAACATGAAAATGCCATCCTGGACAAGTAAGTTCCAAGCACCCGTCTCCATTGCAAACGTCTACTCTCTCTGTCTCCCCATTCTGTCTAGACATTTAGACTTCTTCGAGATGGTGCGGAATGAGGATGACCTGGAGCTAGCCAGGAGGTTTGACATGGTGAGGAGCCAGCAGGGTGGAGCGATTGCAATCCCACTGATCACTGTGCCCTCTTCTCTCCCAGGTCCACATCGACACCAAGAGTGCTTCCCAGATGTTTGAGTTGATCCACAAGAAGCTGAAGTACACGGAGGCCTACCCCTGCCTGCTCTCTGTGCTGCACCACTGCCTGCAGATGCCCTGTAAGTACCCTGCACTTGCTGCTTCCCTCGACTCAGGAAAGATATGATACCTGTCATCCCTCAGACAAACGGAACGGTGGCTACTTCCAGCAGTGGCAGCTCCTGGACCGCATCCTCCAGCAGATTGTCCTCCAGGATGAGCGGGGTGTGGACCCTGACCTGGCTCCCTTGGAGAACTTCAATGTCAAGAACATCGTCAACATGTGAGCAGTGGCCAGCCTTTGCCCTGTCTTCCTCACATTGCCCCTTCCCTCTATGCCCTGCCAGGCTCATCAACGAGAATGAAGTGAAACAGTGGCGAGACCAGGCAGAGAAGTTCCGGAAAGGTGAGGGGCTCTGCTTAAGCCTGCTGTCCACTCTGTTTCCTCTCCCGTCCCACCCCCATTCCAGAACACATGGAGCTTGTGAGCCGTCTGGAGAGGAAGGAGCGGGAATGCGAGACAAAGACATTGGAGAAGGAAGAGATGATGCGGACGCTGAACAAAATGAAGGACAAGCTGGCCCGGGAGTCCCAGGAGCTGCGCCAGGCTCGGGGACAAGTGGCAGAGCTGGTAGCCCAGCTCAGTGAACTCTCAGTATGCAAGCATCTCCCCCTTTACATAGTTGATTTGTCCTTGCAATTTTTCTGTTTCCTCACAGACAGGCCCTGTATCTTCCCCACCACCCCCTGGGGGCCCACTCACCTTGTCTTCCTCAATGACAACCAATGACCTGCCTCCACCCCCTCCTCCTCTGCCCTTTGCCTGTTGTCCCCCTCCCCCACCACCACCCCTTCCTCCCGGGGGACCCCCGACTCCCCCAGGTGCCCCACCTTGCCTCGGCATGGGCCTGCCCCTCCCTCAGGACCCCTACCCCAGCAGTGACGTCCCACTCAGGAAAAAGCGTGTCCCCCAGCCTTCTCACCCACTGAAGTCCTTCAACTGGGTGAAGCTGAATGAGGTGAGCATCTGGGAAGGGGCTGGAGGGCCCATCCATGGGATCTTCTCCCTACCCTGAATTTTAGGAGCGTGTCCCTGGCACCGTATGGAATGAGATTGATGACATGCAGGTATTTCGGATCCTGGACCTAGAGGATTTTGAAAAGATGTTTTCAGCCTACCAGAGGCACCAGGTAAGACCCTATACCCTCTGGCCTCTTGGACCCCTCAACTGTCCACTTGACTTGTTGGTTGCAGAAAGAGCTGGGCTCCACTGAAGACATCTACCTGGCTTCCCGCAAGGTCAAAGAGCTGTCGGTCATTGATGGCCGGAGGGCCCAAAACTGCATCATCCTTCTTTCCAAGTATGTGCAAAAGAAGGTGGTTGAGTTGGATGCTGTCCTGGATTGAGGTGGGGTTTTGCCTTAGGTTGAAGCTTTCTAACGAGGAGATCCGGCAGGCCATCTTGAAGATGGATGAGCAGGAGGACCTTGCTAAGGACATGCTGGAGCAGGTGAGGACCCTCGTGGGAAGGAAGGGGAACTGTTGCTTGTGTGACTTGCGCCTGCTCTTTGCAGCTCCTCAAGTTCATCCCAGAGAAGAGTGACATTGACCTCCTGGAGGAGCACAAGCATGAAATTGAGCGGATGGCCCGTGCTGACCGCTTCCTCTATGAAATGAGCAGGTTGGGCCATGGGCATGGTGGGGATTCAAGCAATACCTCAAGATATGGTTCACCTTGTCTACAGGATTGACCACTACCAGCAGCGACTGCAAGCCCTCTTCTTCAAGAAGAAATTCCAGGAGCGGCTGGCTGAGGCAAAGCCCAAAGTGGAAGGTAGGGCTGAGGGTTGCAGGAGGCTTAGAGTGTGCAGGCCTCTGACCTGTGCCTCCTCTCCCAGCCATCCTGTTGGCCTCCCGGGAGCTGGTCCGCAGCAAGCGTCTTAGACAGATGCTAGAGGTCATCCTAGCCATAGGCAACTTCATGAACAAAGGGCAGCGTGGGGGCGCCTACGGGTTCCGGGTGGCCAGCCTCAACAAGATCGCTGACACCAAGTCCAGCATCGACAGGTGAGGACCTCCCTTCCCGGCCACTTCCTTGGTCACTTACCACTGACCTGACTTTCATCCACAGAAACATCTCTCTGCTCCATTACCTGATCATGATCCTGGAGAAGCATTTTCCTGATATTCTAAACATGCCTTCAGAGCTGCAACATCTTCCAGAAGCTGCCAAAGTCAAGTGAGGGTTCTCTCCAAGACTTCCTTCTCCCCCCTCATTCCCTTCCCTCTGTGTCTCCTTACAGCCTAGCAGAACTGGAGAAGGAGGTGGGCAACCTCAGGAGGGGCCTGAGAGCGGTGGAGGTGGTGAGTACCTTGTCAGTGCCTACCTGGGTGAGAGTCTAAGCAGCACTTCACCCTCCCTCCTCAGGAGCTGGAGTATCAGAGGCGCCAGGTACGGGAGCCCAGTGACAAGTTTGTCCCTGTCATGAGCGACTTCATCACGGTGTCCAGCTTCAGCTTCTCCGAGCTGGAGGACCAGCTAAATGAGGCCAGGGACAAGGTAAGGGTGCCCCAACCCCCACTGCTTGCCAACTCTCCACCAATCCTGTTCTGTCCCTTGACAGTTCGCCAAGGCCTTGATGCACTTCGGGGAGCATGACAGCAAGATGCAGCCAGACGAATTCTTTGGCATCTTTGATACCTTCTTGCAGGCCTTCTCAGAGGCCCGGCAGGATCTAGAGGCCATGAGGAGGAGGAAGGAGGAGGAGGAGCGGCGGGCGCGCATGGAAGCCATGGTGAGGGGCAGTGCCAGGCCTGGGACTGAGGGGAGGGTTCCTATCTTTGGCCCCCCGCCCGCAGCTGAAGGAGCAGAGGGAACGTGAGCGGTGGCAGCGGCAGCGGAAGGTCCTGGCTGCAGGCAGCTCGCTGGAGGAGGGAGGAGAGTTCGATGACCTGGTGTCGGCCCTGCGCTCTGGGGAGGTCTTCGACAAGGACTTATGCAAGCTCAAGCGCAGCCGCAAGCGATCAGGGAGCCAGGCCCTGGAAGTTACCCGGGAGCGGGCAATAAACCGGCTAAATTATTGACCTGGGGAACTAGCCACACAGGAGGCCGGGAGACAGGGACTGGTGAGAATGGGGCTGAGTGGAGGAGGTGGTGATATTTAAACCATTTGGTGCTTGGTTTAGAGCCTTGGGCTGGGTCCTGGGATGGGGGGCTGTGTGTGGCTGGACCAGGTGTCTCCCCACGCTTACCTTAAGGGGCTCCTCTTATCTCCCCTTCACATGATTCCTTCTGTGCCCTGGCCCCAGGTATTATTCTGAGGCTGCCTTGGATGGCCTCAGGCCAGGTAACCCCAGGCTGAAGGGGCCCTGCTCCCCATCCCCTACCATGGGCACCCATGTGCTGGCACAGAACAGTTCCAGATCTAGACTGGAGAGGTCCACAGCCTTGTCCAGAGTTCCTGTGTAGCACGGGGAGCAATGATGGAGGGAGCCCCTGAGAGGGAATCTGGTGAGGGAATCCAGACTCCCTTCTCTCAAGGGGAGGCTCAACAGAACATTGACCTGGGGGCAAACTTTCCTCTTGAATGGGAACAGAGGAGGCATTATATATTCTAGTTAGATCAGCTCTGGTAGGTTCCAGAGAACAGTCAATGTTGGAAGGATGATGCAGGGACCAAAGCCATCAGGACAGAGTAGCAGTGTCTGTTTCCCATGTCACAAGTCCTCTGGCCTCTCCCTGCATGTCTTAAGTATCTTTCCCTTCCTTCTCTACCCTCACCTCCATCCTGTCTACTAATCCACAGTCCTAGAAGACTCACCTTGGGTTTCCACAGCTATGGCTCACTACCAGGTGCTTGATGAATCTGGCGAGGGGCTCAAGACAGACCTCATGCATCACCACACCTCATGCCTTTTGGGCATCTCCCATGTCCCCATCTCCTGGACACCTGGCCATTGTTGTGAAGCCAGACAGTGACCTCAAATGTTGCCTTGGAGTCCCCTACAGCCCCTCAGCAGAGGGCAGCACTTGAATGCTTAGCTCCATCCCATAGTTCTCTACTTCATATAAATTGCTCAGGCCCTCCCACCCCTTCTCTAACACTAGCTTCAAGGCAGAAGCCACAGCAGCCTCTGTCCAGCCTGCAGGTGGCCACTTGGAACCATGTGTCCACTGGCGTTGGGGAGTTGGTTCCTGAGAGGTCTGAGGGCCAGAGCTGCCCTCTACATTAACATGCTGTCTCTAAGGGTGGCCCCTCCTCTCAGGCGTTCAGATGGTGCGAACAGCAGAGCAGGCAAGGGAAACTGGGGAGATGGGGATGGAGGAGGAAGGCTGATATCCTCTGGGGAGCACATCACCTGAAGGTGCCAAGGAGGAAGGCTGAGAGGGGGGCCACCCCATTTCTGGTACCCAATTTGGTTCTTCAGCCCAACTTGCAAGGGGTTCCTTCTGGTCCTCCCATCCACTGCCACCTTCCATTTTGTCCATCTCATGCTGGCCTTGGTGGATGGGATGGCTGTATCTAGACAAAATTTTTCTAAAACTCCATCAAGGCTCTTATTCAATACCACGTTCCGAGTTGGCCTTTCATCTTCTTTGAGACTGGCCCTGCCTAACCTCTACCATCAATGAGCTCTTGGCCCTTCTGCCCTTCCCTGTGTTTCTCACTTTCCAACCTAATCCCTGGCTCAGGGTTATTGCCAGTGGAGACTGGTGAGCTGGGCCTACTCTCAGCTGCCTATCTTCTGCCTTTCACTTGCATCCAACTCCTGGGGCTGGGACCGTAGTAGCTGCGGGGGGGAAGAAACACAGGGTCGGTGAGCCCAGCATGTGCGTTGGTTTGAGGGGGCGGGCGGTGTGTGTGTGTTCTGGTGGGAGGGATCTGAGCAAGTGCAAGCCTGGCTGACACAGGTGTGAAGAGGCCATCCTGGAACCCAGGTGAGGGCAAGATGAAGGCTTCCAGGCAGAACAGCTGCAGAGAGTTTGGCTATATGCATCTGCAGCCCCAAGAGCTCCCACTGCAAGACAAGTGTTGGGGAAGATGGGAGGTTGTGGGTGAGGCCTCTAAAGGTCCTCTCCCAAACTGACCAGGCTGATGTCAACCTAACCCCCTCAGGGGCAGGGAACAGGGGAGGGCTCCACAAGCGTGTCTGGCATTCCCACCCACCATGGAAGACTGGATACGCACCTGGAAACAAAAGGACTATGGAAGCTGTTCAAGATACATTTGATCTTCAGAAAAGCAGAATTTGGTTCAACTGTTGACAGAGGACACAAATACGTTGTTCCAGAGCTCAGCCTTCTCACTCTAAAAGAAAGATATTTTTCTATTTATTTTCTACATCTGGCCAGTGGCTCTGGTGCTAGATGCCACTGTAGCCAGATCTCCAACAGTGCCTTGGACCATGGACTCATACTCAACTGAGTAAGAAGGGGCTGGTGCCCAGTCGGGGTGGCTGAGCTGGTCCTTAATAGGTTGTTTCTTGGTCTTGCTTTCTTCATGCCCTCCCCACTGCTCCTGCCACCTTTAGATAAGTTTCTCTAGCTAATTTTGTGGCCAATGTAAAATTCGTCATCAACCTAACAAACACAACCTTCTCAGCAGCATTTCTCCCCTGTGATGGAAATAAAGTGTTTAGGGCAGTGGGAGGAGAAAATTCTCCAGGTGAATGGGGAAGGGTCTGTTCCAGCCTCTCCCTACTCCCATCCCATTTCCACCAACTGGGGAACTGTGACTATCTATCTCCCCCGACTTCTACCAGGGATGCCTTCACGCCAAGGCTGTTCTCACCAGCTGCCTCAGATGACAAATGAGGCTAATGGACATAATCTACAGTGTCCTTTTTCACTTGCACCTTTTTTATAAGAATATATTGTAATACTAAAAAATATTAAATTCATACCATCCCTACCCAGTCTGCCTTTAAACTTGTGCCTTCTTCCTATG